TTCCCCAGCTTAGAGTGCAAGGGCATGATCTAGGCTCATTGCAATCTCTGCTTCCTGGGCTCAAGTGATTCTCCTGCCCCAGACTCCCAAGTAGCTGGGATTACAGGCACATGCCACCATGACTGGCTAATTTTTGCATTTTTAGTAGAGACAGGGTTTCACCATGTTGGCCAGGCTGGTCTCGAACTCCTGACCTCAAGTGATCCACCCACCTTGGCCTCCCAAAGTGCTAGGACTACAGGTGTGAGCCACCATGCCCGGCTACGACATTTCTCTCTCTCTCTCTTTTCTTTTTTTTCAGAGACAGGGTCTTGCTCTTTCACCCAGGCTGGAGTGCAGTGATGCCGCCATTACAGCTCACTGCAGCCTTGACCTCGTGGGCTCAATCAACTCTCTTGCCTCAGCCGCCAGAGCAGCTGGGACTATAGGCATGTGCCACCATGCCTGGCTAATTTTTTCAACATTTTGTAGAGATGTTGCCCAGGCTGGTCTTGAACTAGCAGGCTCAAACAATCCTCCCACCTCAGCCTCCCACATTTTATTAATGAGTTTTCAGTTACTTTAAAAAAATAATAGAATCTGTCAGGCATATTTGTTAAGTATTTGTTCTGTGCTTGATCCACAAGTATTTACTGGGCACCTGATGTGTACCAGGCGCTATGCTGCTCACTGCAGAAGACACCAAAACGGCCATGGTCAGCCCCCAGCTGGAGGGGCCTGGGGAGGGGAGCACTGCCTGTGGGGCAGCTTCTGCATACCCTCCTGCACTAGGCCACTTACAAAAGTTATTCTGGAAATTTGGTGTTGTCGTTCACACTTTGCACTTGAGGAGTGCGTGCCTCAGATAGGTCACAGAACCATCTCAGCATCACCTGGGCATGTATTAGGAATGCAGAATCTCAGGCCCCCCCCAGCACTACCGACTCAGAATCTGCATTTTACAAGATCCCCAGGGGATGCATGTGCACAGTGAAGTCTGGGAAACACTGTTGTGGAAGCTTCAGAAACTGTAACACATGGCAGAATGGAGATTCCTTCTGTTCCCAGGAGGAAAATAGGAAATGGGAACCTGTATTTAAAATAATATTGTTTAAAACCCCCAGAAAATAAGCGGGCTTAAGAAAACAGAAGAACACAGCGGACACCAGGACTCTAAGATAGCGTCAGTTGTACCAGTGAAGGACAAGAAACTTCTGGAGGTCAAACTGGGGGAGCTGCCAAGCTGGATCTTGATGGGGGACTTCAGCCCTAGTGGCATTTTCGGAGCGTTTCAAAGAGGTTACTACTGGTACTACAAGTACATCAATGTGAAGAAGGGGAGCATCTCGGGGGTTACCATGGTGCTGGCATGCTACGTGCTCTTCAGCTACTCCTTTTCCTACAAGCATCTCAAGCACGAGTGGCTCCGCAAATACCACTGAAGAGGACACGCTCTGCACCCCCCCACCCCACG